AGCTTGTTATTCCGATTCCGCACCAGCCCCCCGCCCCTCCCCAAAAAAAGCCTAAGATGGGAGTGGCTATGATTCAGAGGACAGAGGGCAGAAGCTGTTTGCGTTAAGGAGTGGGGGGCTTGCCCTATTAAGGTAATCCGCAAACACCGAGTCTGACCCGGCCCATAGAGGTACTTCTACCCCGCTTACCTCCCCTTTTCTCTCGAAGGGCACCCGAAGATTGTCACGAGTCCTTAGACTCCAACTACTGCGGCAGCTTCCAAATTTCCTGAAAACCCTAAGCTGGGCCAGCCCGGCAGCCCACGCACTTCCGGCCTCGGACCCGCCCCAAACACCCAAGCGCCCCAGCGCCTCATCTCTAGGTCCGGAAATAAACGAACATCTCCGATTATGGTTATACCAGGGTCGAGGGTTTCCGAATATATTCGATTCAAAGCTTCGGCAAGACGAAGAAAACCGAGCCTGAAAGCAGGGCGAGAAAAGGGGCGCTGCAGGGCGGATGGAAAGAATTGATTGGTAACGATGTGGAGACGGAAACATCCGAGGACATCCGGAGGAACCCGGGGAGTTCTGAGTGGTAATCGAGGGGTAGAGTATGGCAGTGGGCGGGGTCATCTCGGTACGTTCGAAGGGCGTTGGCGGAAATTACCGAAGATGCCCGAAGCCGTCGGGACGGACCCGAGTACCTCACGCAAGATGGCGGAGCTGGAGGAGGTGACTCTGGACGGGAAGCCTCTTCAGGCGCTGCGGGTGACCGACCTGAAGGCCGCACTGGAGCAGCGAGGCCTAGCCAAGAGCGGGCAGAAGAGTGCCCTGGTCAAGCGGCTCAAAGGGGTGAGGAGTCGGCGTTGCTGGGGTGTCGGAGGAGAGCGGACCCGGTAGAGACGAGCCTCTGCCGCGGCGCAGGCGCAGTATCCGGGCTCGGCGCGAGCTCGCTCAGGCCGCCAGCGCGAGCCTCTGGATCCGCGCGCACGGTGGTTGATGAGGTTCGCGCTGGAATGGAGATCGCGCCGGTTCCCGCCTTAACGGCAGCAGCGCGAGCCCAAATGGGAGGGTGTGCACTACTCTCCAGGAGTGTCTTAAGCTCCTTCCTCCTTCCCCCACCCCCTCCTTGTTTGTATCTGTGGTTTCGGCGCATGCGCTGCAGAAGGAGTTAAATCCCACTACAACCTACGGCGTTGCTGGCCTGAGGGGGGCGAGTTGGGCTGGGTCGGAGTTAGGGGTATAGTTGCGCGAAGGGGTGGATGGGGTTGGTATCGGTATCTGCACGAATAGGACTGGGGTAGGGTAAAATGTCTGCTCGATTAGATGAGGAGGTGAGATGAAGAGAGACCTTTATTTGAAGGGACTTGATGAGAGAGAGGTCTCTAATTTAGTGGCATCTAGTGGCAATTTGGGTGGTTAAGAGTTTGGTGAATATTGGTGAGAGAGGCGAGGCAGGTTGATATATATTGGGGATTTTGAATCGGTTTGAGTAGATTAAGGTGGGATTGTCATGAGGTAGGTGTAGCTCGATTCAAGTGTATAGGTTTGGTTTAAAGAAGGGAAGATGAGGATGTCTTGGTTTTAATTAGAGTTCAACAGGATACGTGGCAGGTAGTGCAGATTAGGTCTGGGTTGGCTCCAGGGTTGAGTTGGCAGACCGTTGCTTATACAGAAGCTGATAGTTTTGTGTGTGTGTGTTTGTGTGTGTGTGTTTGTGTGGATAGACTAGGTTAGACCACAGTTTACAGGGTCTGTGGTCATTTTCTTCTGTAGCTTCCTCTTTGAAAATTTTATAAATTTGATAAATCTAGGTGCCACAGTACTGGAAATTATACAAATTGACCCTGGTACTGGGTAACCCTTTGACCAAGTAATTCCGTCAGGCAAAAACCAGGAGCCCCATGGCTGGTTTGAGTATTTTAAGTAATTTTACATGCATGATCAGATTTAGAAGGGGCACTTGGCGAAAGTGCAGAAGATAATAGGGATTTTAGTACTGGTTCTATTACTGATATTATGACATAGCCAGGTCACTGATTCTGTGTGCCTGCATTTTATATCTGTACATTTAGTAACAGTAACCATGGCTACCTTTATGGGTCTTCTGAAGATGAATGAGAACAGTGTTAGTAAAGGGTTTTCAGGTCCCTGGAAAAGGAATACAGTTTAATTGTGTGTATTTAAGTCATTGCGTTTAATTTAGATCATTTCTGACTTTTACCCTTCTCTATACCAGGCTCTAATGCTAGAAAATTTACAGAAACACTCAACACCCCATGCTGCATTCCAGCCAAATTCCCAGGTGAGAAAGAAGGTGTATTCAATGGAGTGGGCCTAGACCCTCTGTTTTCATTTCCTCTACACAGATTGGTGAGGAAATGAGCCAGAACAGTTTCATAAAACAGTATCTGGAAAAGCAGCAGGAGCTACTTAGGCAGCGTCTGGAACGTGAAGCTCGAGAAGCTGCAGAACTTGAAGGTAAGCCCAGATTGTCACTTTTAACAAGGAGTCTCCCTGCCCCGACCCGATCTGTACTTTGCAGAAGCTTCAGCTGAGTCGGAGGACGAGATGATCCATCCTGAGGGAGTGGCTTCCCTGCTGCCTCCTGACTTTCAGAGCAGCCTGGAGAGACCAGAGCTGGAGCTCAGCAGACATTCGCCCAGTACGTATCTCCCTCCCCACTGCGCTGTTTTGTGAATCTGACTTGATTCTTTTTCATTCAATAGGAAAAAGCTCCTCAATTTCTGAAGAGAAAGGTGACTCTGATGATGAGAAACCAAGGAAAGGAGAAAGACGATCATCTAGGGTCAGACAGGTAACTCAGATACCTCCTAAAGCATTACCTCTCATTTGGAGCCATTGTGTATCTGTTCTTTCAGGCAAGAGCAGCTAAACTGTCTGAGGGCAGCCAACCTGCTGAGGAGGAAGAGGATCAAGAAACACCTTCCAGAAACCTAAGGGTCAGAGCAGATCGAAATTTGAAAACAGAGGAGGAAGAAGAGGAGGAGGAGGAGGAGGAAGAAGATGATGAAGAAGAGGAAGGTGATGATGAGGGACAAAAATCTAGGGAGGCACCAATCCTGAAAGAGTTTAAGGAAGAAGGGGAAGAGATACCTAGAGTAAAACCAGAGGAGATGATGGATGAGAGACCCAAAACAAGATCCCAGGAACAGGAGGTGTTAGAGAGAGGAGGGAGATTTACAAGATCCCAGGAAGAGGCTAGAAAAAGTCATCTGGCCAGACAGCAGCAGGAGAAGGAAATGAAAACAACATCTCCCCTTGAGGAGGAAGAAAGAGAAATAAAATCTTCACAAGGCTTAAAGGAAAAATCGAAGTCTCCTTCCCCTCCTCGACTGACTGAAGATCGAAAGAAGGCCTCACTTGTAGCGCTGCCAGAGCAAACTGCCAGCGAGGAGGAGACTCCTCCACCTTTACTAACAAAGGAAGCATCTTCTCCACCACCTCATCCACAGCTCCATAGCGAAGAAGAAATAGAGCCCATGGAAGGCCCAGCCCCCGCTGTCCTCATTCAGTTATCTCCTCCTAATACAGATGCTGACACCAGGGAGCTATTAGTATCTCAGCATACTGTCCAGTTGGTAGGAGGCCTGTCTCCTTTGTCAAGTCCTTCAGACACCAAAGCAGAATCTCCAGCAGAGAAAGTGCCAGAGGAGAGTGTCCTGCCTCTGGTTCAGAAAAGCACACTGGCTGACTACTCAGCCCAGAAGGATCTTGAACCTGAGTCAGACAGATCTGCTCAGCCCCTCCCTCTAAAAATTGAGGAATTAGCACTGGCCAAAGGAATCACTGAAGAATGTCTGAAACAGCCATCTTTGGAACAGAAGGAAGGCAGAAGAGCTTCTCATACCCTTCTCCCAAGCCACAGATTGAAACAGTCAGCTGATTCATCCTCTAGCCGGTCCTCCTCATCTTCCTCCTCCAGTTCTAGATCAAGATCTCGCTCTCCTGACAGTTCAGGTTCTCGGTCTCATTCACCGCTCAGATCCAAGCAGAGAGATGTAGCCCAGGCACGTACTCATGCCAACCCTCGTGGTAGACCCAAGATGGGCTCCAGATCAACATCAGAGTCCAGATCAAGGTCACGTTCACGTTCTCGTTCAGCATCAAGCAACAGCAGAAAAGTGAGTATGAGAGAATCCCGGGTGTATTAATGTTTTCCTTGTTATGTGTTTCATTTTGTTTTAGTCTCTGAGCCCTGGAGTCTCCAGGGACAGCAGCACCAGCTATACTGAAACCAAAGATCCCTCTTCTGGTCAGGAGGTTGCAACTCCACCAGTGCCACAACTGCAGGTCTGTGAGCCAAAGGAGAGGACTTCCACCTCCTCATCCTCTGTCCAAGCAAGGCGTCTGAGTCAGCCTGAATCAGCTGAAAAGCATGTGACCCAGAGGTTACAGCCTGAGCGGGTAGGCTATTGTGACCCCTCCCTACACAGAGATTGCTCTGTTCGTTTTTGCTATCTCCTGACAGGGGAGCCCAAAGAAGTGTGAAGCTGAAGAGGCAGAGCCACCAGCTGCCACACAGCCCCAAACCTCAGAGACTCAGACCTCTCATCTGCCAGAATCAGAAAGAATTCATCACACTGTGTAAGTGATATATCTCGACCGGGGTATAACAGGCCCCCCCACCACCACTCCCCCCTCCTGTCAGTGAGGAGAAGGAGGAAGTGACCATGGACACAAGTGAAAACAGACCTGAAAATGATGTTCCAGAACCTCCCATGCCTATTGCAGACCAAGTCAGCAATGATGACCGCCCGGAGGGCAGTGTTGAAGATGAGGAGAAGAAAGAGGTAAACATCCAAGCCACCTATTGGGGCGGGTGTCTTTTTTTTCCCCTTTTTCTTCTTCATACAGAGCTCGCTGCCCAAATCATTCAAGAGGAAGATCTCCGTTGTCTGTAAGTCCAGCCCCAAATCCCTGATAAAAGTCATCTAACTGTTGGGTCTATTTCTTGGGGACAGCAGCTACCAAGGGGGTGCCAGCTGGAAACAGTGACACAGAGGGGGGCCAGCCTGGTCGGAAACGACGCTGGGGAGCCAGCACAGCCACCACACAGAAGAAACCTTCCATCAGTATCACCACTGAATCACTAAAGGTGAGGTGGGAGGAGCCAGGGAAGGGAGGATGGTGTAACGGGGTGGGGGGTATCTGTGTCCCAGAGCCTCATCCCCGACATCAAACCCCTGGCGGGGCAGGAGGCTGTTGTGGATCTTCATGCTGATGACTCTCGCATCTCTGAGGATGAGACAGAGCGTAATGGCGATGATGGGACCCATGACAAGGGGCTGAAAATATGCCGGACAGTCACTCAGGTAAGGCTTCTGCACCCCAGTGTCAGGGGAAACAGACCTGCTGTGTTCTCTGACACCTTGATAGGTAGTACCTGCAGAGGGCCAGGAGAATGGGCAGAGGGAAGAAGAGGAAGAAGAGAAGGAACCTGAAGCAGAACCTCCTGTACCTCCCCAGGTGTCAGTAGAGGTGGCCTTGCCCCCACCTGCAGAGCATGAAGTAAAGAAAGGTGAGTGACATATTGTGAGAGAAATGTAATGCACCAAAAGCTGTTCTTGTGGTCTTCTTGATAGTGACTTTAGGAGATACCTTAACTCGACGTTCCATTAGCCAGCAGAAGTCCGGAGTTTCCATTACCATTGATGACCCAGTCCGAACTGCCCAGGTGCCCTCCCCACCCCGGGGCAAGATTAGCAACATTGTCCATATCTCCAATTTGGTAAGTCATTGTTTCTCACCATCCCAGCTTGCGCTAGACCCTGAAAGTCTATTTTCATTGGCAGGTCCGTCCTTTCACTTTAGGCCAGCTAAAGGAGTTGTTGGGGCGCACAGGAACCTTGGTGGAAGAGGCCTTCTGGATTGACAAGATCAAATCTCATTGCTTTGTAACGGTGAGGGGAAGAAGCTGATTCTATAGGTCATGGTGACCCTCCATCTTCTCCCTTCCTCCACCAGTACTCAACAGTAGAGGAAGCTGTTGCCACCCGCACAGCTCTGCACGGGGTCAAATGGCCCCAGTCCAATCCCAAATTCCTTTGTGCTGACTATGCCGAGCAAGATGAGGTAAGAAACCTAGGGAGAGGAAAGAGAGGAGGCCTAACTGTCCTTGTCCCTCCTCTCCCCACAGCTGGATTATCACCGAGGCCTCTTGGTGGACCGTCCCTCTGAAACTAAGACAGAGGAGCAGGGAATACCACGGCCCCTGCACCCCCCACCCCCACCCCCGGTCCAGCCACCACAGCACCCCCGGGCAGAGCAGCGGGAGCAGGAACGGGCAGTGCGGGAACAGTGGGCAGAACGGGAACGGGAAATGGAGCGGCGGGAGCGGACTCGATCAGAGCGTGAATGGGATCGGGACAAAGTTCGAGAAGGGCCCCGTTCCCGATCAAGGTCCCGTGACCGCCGCCGCAAGGAACGTGCGAAGTCTAAAGAAAAGAAGAGTGAGAAGAAAGGTAGGTACTTAGCTATGGGGTACGCATACCCACATCATATCTGGTTCACTTTTTTCCACCTCAGAGAAAGCCCAGGAGGAACCACCTGCCAAGCTGCTGGATGACCTTTTCCGAAAGACCAAGGCAGCTCCCTGCATCTATTGGCTCCCACTGACTGACAGCCAGGTGAGTGCTCTTCTTCGTGCCCTGCTCCCTAGGCCTATTCTCTGCCTTTCCTACCTGGCTACAGATCGTTCAGAAAGAGGCAGAGCGGGCCGAACGGGCCAAGGAGCGGGAGAAGCGGCGAAAGGAGCAAGAAGAAGAAGAGCAAAAGGAGCGGGAGAAGGAAGCCGAGCGGGAACGGAACCGACAGCTGGAGCGAGAGAAACGTCGGGAGCACAGTCGGGAGAGGGACAGGGAGAGAGAGAGAGAAAGGGAGCGGGACAGGGGGGACCGAGATCGGGATAGGGAAAGGGACCGAGAACGAGGCAGGGAAAGGGATCGCAGGGACACCAAGCGCCACAGCAGAAGCCGGAGTCGGAGCACACCTGTGCGGGACCGGGGTGGGCGCCGCTAGCTGGGAAAACACTAGAGCTGCAGGTACCAGCCACTCGGCCCCAGGGGGTTATGGCCACAGAGGGATAGGCACAGTCTCCACCACCCTGGAGCCAAGGGTCTTTCACATCACCTATCCCTACATACATACCAAATGGAAAAGTGGCCATCCTTTTCCCCCCAAACACACCCCCTTAACCTATCTCTTGGGACTTAGCCCGACCCTCCCTCTCATTTCCCATTAAGTCTGAGAGGCAAGAGCTAGGTTAGGCAAGGAGGTGGTTGGCCAGAGATGGGGAACAGCCAGGTGCCCCAGTCCTCTGATTTTTCCTCCATCCTGCTTACCACCTCCCTGGGTACTTACAGCCTTCTCTTGGGAACAGCCGGGGCCAGGACTGGGTCACCTATGAGCTGAATCAGCATCTCCTCCTGAGTCCCAGGGCCCCTGCAGTTCCCAGTCTCTTCTGTCCTGCAGCCCTTGCCTCTTTCCCACAGGTTCCACTTTATATCCACCTTTTCCTTTTGTTCAATTTTTATTTTTATTTTTTTTATTATTAAATGATGTGGTCTATGGAAAAAAAAATAAAAATCTGACTTAGTTTTAAACTGTGTGAGTGGCTTTCTTTGGGCAGGTTAAG